AGAGTAATGTTCCCGAGCAGAACAGGGTGGGGCTTTCAGACTACTCCCTTTCCTTTACAGCTGGCTTCATTCCATCGACCTCATCAAAGCCTTCCTGGGAGCACCCTAGAGAAGAGTTACGTCCAGGCCGGGCCCTGGCTGCCTGGTTCACGGCGGAATCCCCAGCACCACGCCTCGCACGTCGGGCTCAAAGCATGTTTAGTGAAGGAGTAGGTACCTACTGCTAGATGGAGCCATCTCTCTAGACTTGGGGTTTCCCTATAACGATGGCTATGTTTGGCATGGAAGCCTCTTTAGAAGTCAATAGTAGGAAATAAGGGCTAACAGCACCTAATTGTGGAGTAAGGTTCAAATCCTAGCTCTGCCACTTAACCGTTCCGAACCTGTTCCCTCACTGCAGAGGCGAAAAGGCTAACACTATTTCACCTCGGAGGGTTACCGTGGAGAATGGAAGCTGGACAAGCTGTATCAGTTCAGTAGTAAAACACACACACACAAGCGCCCCACCCCCACCCCACCCCACCCCAGGAATGAACACACACACCCGCGCGCGCACATACACCTCAGGAATGAACACACGCGCGTACACACACACGCAGCCCCCCCCAGGAGTGAACACACACACACACGCCCCGTTCTGTTGTTCCCAGGAACACACACAGAGACGCACACACTCGCCCGGTTTTGTTTTTTCCAGGCTTTTTAACTGGGGTCTTTCACTCGGCTTAGGGCACCGCTGCCTGAAAGACCTTTCTAGGCCAGTCGGGGTCCGGCACCCAGTTGACGAGACAGCGCGGCGCTTTCAGAGCTGGGGAGAGGCGAAAACTCTTCCGGCCCCCCGATCCCCCGGCCAGCCGCCCCCGGCAGCTCCTTGCCGCCTCCCGGCCTGGGCCCGCCCAGCCGTTCTCGGCCTGCCGTCAGGCGATCTCGGCGGCCAGCCCAGCCGCGATGTGACGCCGCGCGCCCCGGGGTCCTCGGCGCCTGCGCCCTCTCCTATAAAGCAGACGCCGCGCCGCGCTGCGACGCTGTAGTGGCTTCGTCTTCGGTTTTTCTCTTCCTTCGCTAACGCCTCCCGGCTCTCGTCAGCCTCCCGCCGGCCGTCTCCTTAACACCGAACACCGTGAGTAGCCGCCCACTGAACTGGAAAGGGTCTAAATTTTATATTTAATGTCCTTTTTTTTTAGATGCCTTCAATTAAGTTGCAGAGTTCTGATGGAGAGATATTTGAAGTTGATGTGGAAATTGCCAAACAATCTGTGACTATTAAGACCATGTTGGAAGGTAAGTTCATTGGAAAACCTGGGTGGGAGGAAAGGAAATAGAAACTTTCTTCTGGTTTTCTTAGATTTGGGAATGGATGATGAAGGAGATGATGACCCAGTTCCTCTACCAAATGTGAATGCAGCAATATTAAAAAAGGTAAGGTCTTTAAAGAGTTTAAGTTTATTCTGTGCCACAGAGGAATGAACTTTTGTTGTTGTAGGTCATTCAGTGGTGCACCCACCACAAGGATGACCCTCCTCCTCCTGAAGATGATGAGAACAAAGAAAAGCGAACAGATGATATCCCTGTTTGGGACCAAGAATTCCTGAAAGTTGACCAAGGAACACTTTTTGAACTCATTCTGGTAAGTTTTTAATGTGTAAGATAGCTCTACTCATACTTTAAGGAAAACAACTGTCTCTTTACAGGCTGCAAACTACTTAGACATCAAAGGTTTGCTTGATGTTACATGCAAGACTGTTGCCAATATGATCAAGGGGAAAACTCCTGAGGAGATTCGCAAGACCTTCAATATCAAAAATGACTTTACTGAAGAGGAGGAAGCCCAGGTAGGTAGCACACAGTTTTGTCTTTGATCACATTAAGGTACTTCCCTATATCCATCTCTTTTAGGTACGCAAAGAGAACCAGTGGTGTGAAGAGAAGTGAAATGTTGTGCCTGACACTGTAACACTGTAAGGATTGTTCCAAATACTAGTTGCACTGCTCTGTTTATAATTGTTAATATTAGACAAACAGTAGACAAATGCAGCAGCAAGTCAATTGTATTAGCAGAATATTGTCCTCATTGCATGTGTAGTTTGAGCACAGATCCCAAACCTTACGGCCAAGTTTCTTCTAGTATGATGGAAAGTTTCTTTTTTCTTTGCTCTGAATAAAACTGAACTGTGGGTTCTCTATAAGTGGCATTTTGGGCTTTCCCTCTTTTTTGTAAAGCAATGTCTGCCTAGTTTATTGTCCAGTTAACTTTAGTGACCTTTTAAAAGTTGGCATTGTAAATAAAACAACTTGCAAAAAAGTTTTCTGGAATAGAATTAACAAAATATTATCTTTATTCATGAGTTGGAAACTGGAAAAAGGCTTCTTGAAGTAAATGTTCTGAGTGGAGCTACTAGGATGTCTTCCAGCCTCCTGCAGTCAAGGAGTACCACTGTATTGATTAGCCTGTATGTAGCAGGGCTCCCTTCATTGCATCTGAGGACTTGTTTTCTTTTTCTTTATTTTTAATCCTCTTAGTTTTAAATATATTGCCTAGAGACTCAGTTACTACCCAGTTTGTGGTTTTTTGGGAGAAATGTAACTGGACAGTTAGCTTTTCAATTAAAAAGACACTTAACCCATGTGGGATGTCATCTTTTTATAATTAGTGTTCCCATGTGGAGAAAATTATTCACACTACTTGCATGTAAAGAATAATTTAACTTTTAACATTAAAATATGTGGTAAAACCCAGAAAGCATCCATCATGAATGCAAGATACTTTCAATAAAAAGTAAGTTATATAGTAGGTAGTTAAGTTTGCTTTTGTGGACTTAAATGTGTCTCTTCACTTAAATGGGTTGAATGTGTATATATTTGTTCAGCTTGAAAAGACTTAGTTTATATCCTAGCTCACTGGAGGCTGCTGACATAACCATAACTTCTGTCCCTTCTAATTGTCATTTATATGCCTAACTGGAGCTAGTACTTTAATTCTTAACACAAAATTACTCTGCCATTGTTTCCAGCTTCCCTCCTACAATAGAATGAAGTTTTTTTGATGGCTTGAGATGGCTCACAAATTTTGATTTTTTTTTCTTCCTTGTGCTCCCTTTTTTTCTCCTTGCTTTTCCAGTTAACATCTATATTCACATGTAATCTTGTTTTCTCTTCACATTCACTGAGTTGTTCAGGCTCAGATCATCCCTTGACAGTAGTTTGCCTTCATCTCACCTTTCATTTGTCCCAAATTCACCTTATTTAATAAAGTCCCATATGTTGTCTCACTTAATTCCAATTTGTTGTCTGTACCAGAGATAGGAAACTATAATGTGTGGGTCAAATCAGGCCCATAGCCTGTTTTTGTAGTCTTTGAGCTAAAAATGGTTTTTACGTTGTAAAGAGTTATTTAAAATTCTCTCTCTCTCTCTCTCTCTCTCTCAGGAGATAAGCTTGTTTTCTGTTTGTCCTGGTTTTAGTGGGGAAGGTAGCGGTGTATAGTCCTAGCTGAATTGTCTCATCTACCAATTCCTGCTATTATAAGATCAACTTCTGCAAAAACCTTATCCACCTCAAGTATCCTTAGCAGCTGGGCATGGTGGCTTATGCCTGTAATCTCAACATTTTGGGAGGACAAGACAGGAGGATCGTTTGAGCCCAGGAGTTCAAGACCAGCCTGGGCAACACAGAAAGTCCCTGTCTCTCCAAAAAAAAAAAAAAAAATTAGCAGTCATATGGTGCATGCCTATAATCCCAACTACTTGAGAGGCTGAGGTGGGAAGATGGCTTGAGCCTGAGAGGTCGAGGCTGCAGTGAGCTGGCATTGCACCACTGCACTCCAGTCTAGGCAATAGAGCGAGACCTTGTCTCAAAAACAAACCAGAAGTATCCTTAGCAGTATTATGACAAACAAATCTTCACTGAAGGTCCAGGATTACTGCCATATGCCATGTTTAACTTGTAAAGGAAGTATCACCTTCTAAGAAACTGGAGCTTGTTATTACCACTTGATCTGTATAATACTCAGCAGTAGTTAGAATTATATGAGTAAATAACGTCACTATCCGTATTTAAAGGATAATGAGATCTTTCAGAAAGATTGGATGGACAGACAATATAGTAGTAATTTAAATTTTTGTTTCCTGACTTTCTGTAGTCCCTAAACAAACAACAAAAAATCCTAGTAATCTTAAACTTTTACATTAATAGAGATCCAAGAGAAAATAAGCCATTTTTCACCATTGTGGACCCAAATAAATCATAGACATGGTATTAAGAAGCCCTTTTCAGTCTGGTTGCAGTATTATTTTCCTACCTTTCTTTTTCCTGTTCCCTGCTGTATGCCCACTATTCCTTTAATATATCTACTAGAACTTTTCTAGGCTTTCACCTGGAGTGAGTGGTCCTTTCTCATTATCACAGTAGCCAAACCTCAGTCTTCAAAACTCCACTCATTTCTGGCTACTCTCTTACTTCCCAACTATTCTTCTAAACTAATATTGTGGCATTAAGTCATACCTTGAGGCTGGAGTTTTAGTGTCTTCATGGCCTTGGGCAAGTTGGAAATAGGTACTACGGTTTTATAGATCTAGTGCAGTCTGCTTTATATTAGTTCCAGAACTTCATTGGAAGTCACTTGACAGCAGGATTTAACTTGTATTTAGCAGCACTACTCCATGAATTTCAGTATAAGTAACAGAAGTGAAAAGTCCTTGTGAAATGCAGGTACAGGGCATAATGAAAACAAGAAGAGTAGTTTTAATGCATGAGAGGGGAGAGCTTGATAATAGCTGATAATAGCCTTGGTTTGGAGAGTGGTTACTGATGAATTATGAAGACTTTCTCTAATTACTGTTATAGTAGTAAAGGAAAGAAAACCCTTGTTGATAAAGTAAACTTAGGGATTAATTAGGAAATGCCTTTTATTTCACCAGGAAAGAGAATGAGAGGAAGAAGGTATTTGGCAGATTTGGGTGATTGAAGGATGTTTGTCGGTTTCCTCTGTAAACAACATGCTGCTTTCTGCAGTGTGCTGCTTTTAATGATGAAGTCCTTTCAAGGACTCCATGGCAGTCCTTTGGCTTCTCACCTTTTCATTGATTATGTCACTTGTGATCTAAAAGTAAACCAAAACCTTCCTGAATGTTAGCTTATTATTTTCTCCTTAACATTGTCATAGGCTAAAGATGTGCCCCCTCAAATTCTAATAATTTTTTTTTTTTTTTTTTTTTTTTTGAGACAGAGTCTCACTCTGTCGCCCAGACTGGAATGCAGTGGTGCGATCTCAGCTCACTGCAACCTCCGCCTCCTGGGTTCAAGTGATTCTCCTGCCTCAGCCTCCCGAGTAGCTGGGATTACAGGCACATGCCACCATGCCTGGCTAATTTTTTTGTGTTTTTATTAGAGATGGAGTTTTACCATATTGGCCAGGCTGGTCTTGAACTCCTGACCTTGTGATCCGCCCGCCTTAGCCTCCGAAAGTGCTGAGGTTACACGTGTGACCCACCGCACACGGCCCTAATAATTCTTAAGTTGTAGAAGCAAGTTACTCTTTTGAAGTGCCATGTGTTAGCTTGCCTTAATCTATTCTTGGTATACAAAATAGATACTGCTTTACAGTTCTTATATTTTCTCAGAGATTCACAAAATCATCCTGTAGCTCCCTGTGTGGGATTATAGCTGTGACTTTTTACTCTACAACTGTCAGAATACACCAGCTCCTGGAATTAAGCAAGAACTATATTGTGACTTGGTTGGACAGGTAACTGCAGCCTTGTAACATGACATCATAGTAATGCTGAGCTTATCTTAAAACTAGCTGGGGAGGGAGGATAGTAACAGTGAGTCACTGTGGGCATCTCACTTAGGGCAGGCAGATATTCCAAATCACATTGATTTTTCAGTTTACGTAAAAATTGACCAATCCTATGGGCTGTGTTCTGATCCCAACATAAATTTTGTTTAAGTTAATTTGCCTAGGCTCTCAATAAGGCAGTTTGGGAATATAAGGTGATTTTCCACCAGAAAAGAGAAAATTGAGAGAGCAGCAGACCTCTTGCTCTCAGCACCCTTTACAAGCTTAACTTTTGCTTGCCACCATTAGCTTTTGAAGATTTTTTTTAACTGCTCCTTGCAGAGCAGGACTACCCCATAGGCAGTGTGCCCAGAGTAGCCCGAAGAGCTTTTTGATTCTTCTTTTAAGAGACAAGGTCTCACCTCTGCCCCCCAGGCTGGAGTGCAGTGATGTGATCACAGCTCATTGCAGCCTCGAACTCTTGGGCTCCAACAGTCCTCCTGCCTCAGCCTCCTGAATAGCTAGGACTACATGTGTGTGCTACCATGCCTTGCTAGTTTTTGTTTTTTTAAATTGATTTTTATAGAGATGAGGTCTCCTCATGTTGCCCAGGCTGTTTTCGAATTCCTGGGCTCAAGATCCTCCTGCCTCAACCTCCCAAAGTGCTGGTATTACAGATGTGAGCCACAGCACCCACCAATTTTTCCTTTTCTAAAGCTCAGTGTACATTCTGGTAGGAAGGAATCAACCAAGTAAATGTTCTCCCTACAAAGTTGTTTGAGGATTTGAAAAGTTAATCTTCAATTATCTGGATTTGAAACCAGTCTATAACTTTTTAAGCTAGGAAGAAGTCAAGAATAAGAAGATTGCAAGCAAAGGGAAAGCTTACAAAATGGCTGAATCCTTAAAGTGTAGCTCCTGGCTTCTCCTTGGTAGGAAGCATTAGACATGGTTTCCCTCTAGGGAGCTGGGAGCTTTTGGTGTAGTTCAGGAGAGAAGGCATAAATACTGCTGGGAGGGAGTGGATAACTCTAATAAAAATGTTCCTGGGCTGGGCACGGTGGCTCACGCCTGTAATCCCAACATTTTCAGAGGCTGAGGTGTGCAGATCACGAGGTCAAGAGATCGAGACCATCCTGGCCAACATGGTGAAACCTCATCTCTACTAAAAATACAAAAATTAGCTGGGCGTGGTGGCACATGCCTGTAGTCCCAGCAACTCGGGAGGCTGAGGCAGGAGAACCGCTTGAACCCGGGAGGCGGAAGTTGCAGTGAGCCGACATCACGCCACTGACTGCAGTCCAGCCTGGCGACAGAGCGAGACTCCGTTTCAAAAAAAAAAAGTTTCTGGACAGAACAGATTAATGAGCCAATGGGGGGCTACAGAGCTGAAAGGTGCTACGAAAGGTTTTGTAAAGTGAAACTAATTTGGTTTCAAGAATCAAGTTGGATTTGTTTGGGGGTGGACAGATGCCAAAGTGAGGAAAAAGCAGTGCACAGTCAGGAACTAACAGCAGAAGGTTGGGTGTTGGTACATTTCCCTGAGAATATAGACTAAAGAGAAATTAGGGCAGGATTAGTCACAGTACTTTGCTGACACTCAGTAGTATTTTATCAGCATTTATTCATCAGACCCACATTAGGCAGGGCAATTTTTGAGTGAGCTAAATTCTAATTTTTTTAATTTTAATTTTTATTTATTTATTTTTTGGCTGTTCAACTAAACCAGTCTTTTGAATGTTGGGGGTTTTACAGTTAGAGTCCTGATGACTTTTTCTTGTTTACTGTTGTTAAAAATCACTACCTCCAGTGGTCACAGAGAATGAGTAAGAGAACTGGCTGTGCATATCAAGATGAAGTATGGTGTAAGAAATATTTCAGAGCATGTCCTTTGGCCCAAGATTGAGCCATTTGGACACCTAAGCAGGATTGGCTGAATGTTATCCTTTCTGCTGAGGCATCAGTGGAGATGATCATTAGTGGTGGCCGAAAAGTGTTGTCGAAGGTGCTCTTGCTTGACACACTTCCAATGCGGGACATAGTTTGAGTGATAGATGGCTAATTCATTGATAATGTACTTGTTGCCTTGCAGTCTTGTGTACTGCTGGCTACCTCTGGTCTGTGTGCCAGTATTGAGCAGCATTCTATGGGAGGAATGTAGTTGCTCATAACAGTGTCTGCTTCCACATCTGTAGTTCTTGCGACCTTCTGATATCTGTCAACTTTAAATTTTCTGGAAGTATTTAAGTATATTCAGACCTTCTGATATCTCTTAACTTCAAATTTTCAACCTGCTATATAGCAGCCTCTTATTGCACACTGAGGATCAGCTTATTTCCTTAAAGTGCTCTCACTTTGAATACCTCCCACCTATCTGGTGAAAATTCTTATTTGTCCTTTCTTTCCTGAATGTACCATTTCACAACCTCTAACTGCCTTCTTCAGTTGCTTTGCAGATTTTTCTGTTCCAGGAAGCTTACGGAAAGGGGTGGGAAAATAGAGAAGCTGTACTCTATCCTCAAGTACTCAAGCAGGGTTTCCAGAGTGGCTTTGTAAAAATTTTTATTTATTTATTTATTTATTTTTGGTGAGTGGAACCTGGCTTTTCCTCTTCCCTCCCCAAGCCCCACCCCGCTTCCTGACATTGCACATGCCTGAAAGAACTAGGCTTCAGATAAAAGAATGAGAACACTTGAATGAAAAAGGAAGACTTGGTCCAGAGCCCCTGGTGAATATGAAAGAAGTATTGGCCTGGACTATCTCCCGCATAATTCACAGCTGCTATCTTGTCTTCAGAAGTGAAACATCCCTTACCAATAGTGACCTAACTTGTGAGGACTGCTTGTGATAGTATAGTTCCCACCCCCAGGACATAAGTTTTCCCTTTCCAGTTAACATGCCTAATCCCATGCTATCTTTAAGAGCTTGAAAATCCTTCCTGACCTGAGCTAGGCTTTTATTCTAAGGGACTGTGTATGTGAACATCCCCACCATCTATGTTTCCTGTTTTCAAACTCGGTGCCGTTTTGAGTATTTTCAGATGCTCACTGCCAGTAATGGTTTGTTAGTAGCTCCAAACTATTAGAGAAGAGCTCAGGAGTCAGAATTTGAAAGATGCCCATAGGGTGATTTGAGATTTGGAACAAGGTTATCACAATAAGTTGGGATTGGGGGAGTTGACACAACCAGGGTCTGCTTGGGTGGGCAGCTGTTTCAGAAACCCTTGGTGAACTCTTAAAGCCCTGAAGAGCTTAAAAAATGCTCTGAAGAGATCTGAGAGTCGCAGTTAAGGACTCTCAAAGAACCTCAAAGAAAAGCCAACTTAGCCTTTTTATACAATTAACTAGATTTGGGTCTTAAATTCTACTTTGACATATAGGCCTAAGAGGTAGTTTAACATGGCCTTGTTACCCTTACCCCTTCTGTTCTGTGCTGTTTTCTGAGAAACGGATGCAGGAACTGATTCCCTTTCTTCCTCTCTGGAACAGGATATAAAGAACCCTTCCGCTTCCCTTTACTTGTGGCCTTCCTGGCCAGGCTTATGTATACTGAACAAAGCTAGGGTGCAGTGCTTCTGAGCTAGCTGTTAGGGGTCCACAGCCAGAAGGAATGGGAGACCACAGGAGCCATTCAAAAGATAATTACATGTCAGAAGAGAGTCCATCCATGGGGTTCTGTTAAAGTAGACACCTTCACGTTGGGAGACATAGGCTTTGTCTGCTTGCTGGGCTGAACCCTCACCATATCCACAGAGAACAAAATGGGGAGCAGCTGTACCAGGGGAGGGATGAACGTCTTTCACCCAAGTTGCCAGTCTGCTAGTTGTCTGGAAATGTTCAAGGGAGGCTAAGGTATCTTGTCTTATGATGTCTCAGGAAACAGGGTTGGTTCTCAGCTGGCAGTGAAGGGGGACTGGTGTGGTATTAGCAGTTGAACTTGAGGTTGCAATCTCAAGTCACCCTCTGGCCTCGCAGGAATGCACCAGGGTGATTTGGGAGGATCTGAGTTTCCTTTATGAAGTCAGATTAAAAAAAAAAAAAGCTGATCTGATTTAAACAGAGTTGCCAAAGACTTCCCCGCCAATACACAAAGACTGCATTGTTCAGGTACCCTGTGTACTCTAAGTGAGACACCAAATCAGATGCAGCAACCTGGTCTTGCATAAGCCCTGGTTAGAATGTAGGTTTTTTAAACAACTAGGCCAGTAGCCAGAACAGAATTCTTTAAAATGGGACAGATGTCCAGAGAATGGCTAGTGTCCTCTAGCACTCTCTCAGAAGCAAAAGCAAGTCTGGGGTTACAACTTCCAGTGGCCTACTTTAAATAGACGCTGTTCTGGAAAATGACTTTATACTTTAAACACAAAATCCAAAAAATAGAACTCAGTGGAGTGACAATGACAATGCATGATGGTGGCCCAGTGGCTGTCCCATGTGAAATACTTCTTGCCTGACATGTATCATCTACTTGTTGACTGACCTATTGAGGTGCCTTCATGACACCTTTTACATTCATGATAGGTCTCAGGAAGACAGCAGTGTACTTGGTGGAAACTCATGTAAAAAGTGGGTTGTAGGGAGCTAAACAGTGAGTACACATGGTATATGGATACGGAATGGAATAATAGACATTGGAGACTTCAAAAGGTGGGAGATGAAAGGGGGATGAGGTATGAAATCCTACCTGTTGAGTACAATGTACACTACTTACGTGCACAGTACACTGTTTGGGTGAGAGGCACACTAAAAGCCCGGACCTCACCGCTACCCAGTATGTTCATGTAACACAGCTGCACTTGTACCCCCTAAATGTATACAAATAATCTAAAAATAGCCCGGACCTCACCGCTACACAATATATTCATGTAACACAGCTGCATTTGTACCCCCTAAATGTATACAAATAATCTAAAAATAAAGTGGATATGGTGGCTGTCGTGTCCACCAACAGCGTATGTAACTTTTTAAAAAGTGGGTAATAGATTTA